ATCACGAGGTCAGGAGATCGAGACCATCCTTGGCTAACACGGTGAAACAAACCCCATCTCTACTAAAAAATACAAAAAATTAGCCGGGCGTGGTGGCGGGCGCCTGTAGTCCCAGCTACTCGGGAGGCTGAGGCAGGAGAATGGCGTGAACCCGGGAGGCGGAGCTTGCAGTGAGCTGAGATCGCGCCATTGCACTCCAGCCTGGGCGACAGAGCCAGACTCAGTCTCCAAAAAAAAGAAGAAAAGAGAAAGCATTAAAAAAATACCCTCAGCCCCCTGTGATGGGTGGCTACTCCTAGAATTTGGATCCAGGGTGTTTGCGGCTTGGCTTTTTACATATCGAAGAGGAAAGAGATGGCTGAGAACATCCGCCTGGGTGGTCCCGCCATTCCGCCTGCTGAGTATTCAGGGACTCCCGCTGTAGAAAGGATTGGGGGACAACCTGACCGAATTCGCATTTGCTCAGGCGTTTCCCGTAGCGCTCTGCTGAACTGGGGTTAGTCTTTTGCTGCCAGTCAGAAAGTGTCTGGGCCCAACTAGGGAAACCACGGGATAATGGGCTGATGGGGAGGAGGACCAGCATGGAGGATGTGCCACAGCCCCTCCAGAAGGTAGCACTGGCGTGCCTGACAGGTGACAGACGGAGCAGAGGCAAGGGCGCAGCTGCACGAAGGAAAACGCCCACATAGGGGGTGAGCGCGCCCACGCGTGCTCAGCCTTGTCGGAGCGCAGCCCGGGCGCCGGGCTCCCAGTGCAGGTGTGGCCAGCGGAGGTCAAGAACTGCGTGGAACAACCCCAAGTGGGGGAAAACACACGCCAGCCGCCCCCGGGGTCAGGAGGTGGGGCAAGCAGCGGCGCCTCACCCAGCCTCCCGCTCCGGGTCCTGCCGGATGGCGGCAGCTCTCCGGGCCAGCCCCCTTCTCTCCGCGGCTCCTCCGCAGACACCCGGCGCGGAAGAAGGAGGGGCGGAGACCTGGCCGGCGCGCGTCTGATGATCCGGACCCCGGTGCGACTGGAGCGCCTCAGTCACTGTCTCCCCGCCCCACGGTTCCGAGTAAGGACCGGAGCTCCACTCCGGGGGTGGAGCGCGGGCTCCCCGCAGGGAAAGGTGCGCAGCGTTCCCGACCCCAAAACGAGCGGCGCTTGGGAGCGTGCGTGCCTCCCCGAGAGCCCCGGGCGCCACCCGTGGGCTGGACGAGGTGGGCGCTGGGGCGTGGGGCCGGCGGCGCAGAGAAGCCACGGCCACCTGCCGCCTCCCCTGCACCTGGCGGAGCATCCCTCACTCTACAGTCCCTGGAGGCGGCGCCGGAAACCTGGCGGCCGGGACCGCGATTCTGGAAGCCCCGGAGCTCGCCCGGCCGGAGGAGCCGGGGCGCGGTTCCGGCGAGATTGGCGACTTGCTTCCTTTTGCAGAACGGCCGCTCCTCTCTCGGTCCAGCTGCGACGCTGGGAAAGCGCCAGACTTGGTCTGTCACGGGAGCCCCCGCGGGGCGTGGCGAGGGAGAGCTGGCCTAGGCTGCGAGGGACTCTCGTTTCTTGCCTGGAGAGCCAGGAAGAGGGCGAGGGCAGAGCATCCTTGGGCGGAGATGCCTTTAAAAAATCATCCACCGCAGCGGTAGAAACAGTTTTGTTTGGCTTTATTTATACGGAATGGTTTTTCAGTGAAATGCTGTCTTGCTTAAAAGAAGAGATGCCTCCCCAGGAGCTCACCCGGCGACTGGCCACAGTGATCACTCATGTCGGTAAACGAAGCTTTAATTTTTCCTGCGTTTTATAACTAACCCACTTTGTATTTCATTTGTGCAGATGAAATTATGCAGCAGGAAGTCAGACCCCTGATGGCGGTGGAGATAATAGAACAACTTCACAGACAATTTGCCATTCTTTCAGGTAAGGGGCACATTCATTTGCATTTCCAGATTGCTAACATTTTGACCACCTGTTTTTGTTGCAGGAGGCCGAGGGGAGGATGGCGCCCCCATCATCACGTTCCCAGAGTTTTCGGGGTTCAAACACATCCCAGATGAAGACTTCCTGAATGTCATGACCTACCTGACTAGCATCCCCAGGTGAGCTGAGCACAGTGTCCTGCCGCCTTAGGTAATCTCTGACACTGACCACCCTTCTTTGCAGTGTGGAGGCTGCCAGCATTGGATTCATTGTTGTTATCGACAGACGAAGAGACAAGTGGAGCTCCGTAAAGGCATCCTTGACACGAATAGCTGTAAATATTTATTTTTGTGCTTTTATTATAAATCTCCTCCTGACACTTTTCCTGATGCTTGCAGGTGGCATTTCCAGGAAACTTACAGCTCATATTCATCCTTCGTCCATCTCGCTTTATCCAGAGGACATTCACTGACATTGGCATTAAATACTATCGAAATGAGTTTAAAACGAAAGTGCCGGTAAGCAAGACCTTTCATCTTGTCTCATTTGGGGAGTATGTTTAATTAAATTTTTACCTTACAGATCATCATGGTAAACTCTGTCTCTGACCTTCACGGCTACATCGACAAAAGCCAACTGACCCGGGAATTAGGGGGGACTTTGGAATATCGCCACGGTCAGTGGGTAAATCACCGCACTGTGAGTACCAGCTTACGTGTGCTTTTCACTGTCTCCATATTGTTACAATTGTCTGACCTTCCAGGCCATCGAAAACTTTGCCTTGACCTTGAAGACCACTGCCCAGATGCTGCAGACGTTTGGGTCCTGCCTGGCCACAGCAGAGCTGCCCAGAAGCATGCTATCCACGGAAGACCTTCTCATGTCCCACACAAGGCAGCGGGACAAGCTGCAGGTGAGCGGTCAGTGACCTCTCAGAGGCCAGTGTCGTTCTAAGAGAGACTACTTTTATTTTCTAGGATGAGCTGAAATTACTTGGAAAGCAGGGGACCACATTGCTGTCATGCATCCAAGAACCAGCAACCAAATGTCCCAACAGCAAACTCAATCTCAACCAACTTGAGAATGTAACTACCATGGAAAGGTGAGTGAGTGAAGTGGAATCAGCCTTTTCAGCCTAACATCACTTTCTCATTCTTTCTTGAAAGGTTATTAGTTCAACTGGATGAAACAGAAAAAGCCTTTAGTCACTTTTGGTCTGAGCATCATCTGAAGCTTAACCAGTGCCTACAACTACAGCATTTTGAGCACGATTTTTGTAAGGTATTCTTTTCTTGTTTACTGTAACTTTCTTTTTACTTCTGGACTGTTCTAATGTTTCTTGTAGGCTAAGCTTGCCCTGGATAATTTGCTGGAAGAGCAAGCAGAGTTTACAGGCATTGGAGACAGCGTGATGCACGTGGAGCAGATTCTTAAGGAACACAAAAAACTGGAGGAAAAAAGCCAGGTTTGCTTTCTGACATTTTTGTGTACTGGGAGCTGACGCCTGGCTGTGGGTGTTCACTTTGCAGGAGCCCCTGGAAAAGGCCCAGCTGCTGGCACTGGTTGGGGACCAGCTCATCCAAAGCCACCATTATGCAGCAGATGCCATCAGGCCCCGGTGTGTGGAGCTCAGGCACCTCTGTGACGATTTCATCAATGGAAACAAGAAAAAATGGGACATTTTAGGAAAGTCCTTAGAGTTTCATAGACAGCTGGACAAGGTGAGCAAAACACAGCCAAGAACATGATGTCTGAAGTGCACAGGGCACTGTTTCTTTCCAAAAGGTCAGCCAATGGTGTGAGGCAGGAATCTACCTCTTGGCTTCCCAAGCTGTAGACAAGTGCCAGTCTCGAGAAGGGGTTGATATCGCCTTGAACGACATTGCGACATTCCTGGGCACAGTCAAGGAGTACCCGTTGCTCAGCCCCAAGGAGTTTTACAACGAGTTTGAGTTGCTGCTCACCCTCGATGCAAAGGTAATGCTTCCGGGTTATTTTGATCCTGTGGTCTGTTCATCATGATTTGCTTTTGTTACTGTAGGCCAAAGCCCAGAAAGTTTTGCAGAGGCTGGATGATGTCCAGGAAATATTTCACAAGAGGCAAGTGAGTCTGATGAAACTGGCAGCCAAACAGACTCGTCCAGTGCAACCTGTGGCCCCACATCCTGAGTCTTCACCAAAATGGGTGTCATCAAAAACCAGCCAGCCCTCCACCTCGGGTAGGTTATTTGAGGAAAAGAAGCTTTGTGGCTAAATAACCACACTAATGGCAGGTTCTCTTAGTCCCTCTAGCTCGTCCTCTGAGAACGTCTGAGGAACCTTATACGGAGACAGAGTTGAACTCCCGGGGAAAGGAAGATGATGAGACTAAATTTGAAGTCAAGGTAAAATTACCTTTATTTTACTTATAGAACTTATCAAATCTTACCAAAATTTCTTTCACTTCAGAGTGAAGAAATCTTTGAAAGCCATCATGAAAGGGGGAACCCTGAGCTGGAGCAGCAGGCCAGGCTCGGAGACCTTTCCCCCCGCAGGTAAGACTGCACATCCGTGGGTGCAGGGGGCGAGTTGATGAATTATTGTATTAACTTATAACAGGCCAGGTGTGGTGGCTCAGGTCTGTAATCCCAACACTTTCCAACACTTTGGGAGGCTGAGGTAGGAGGATTGCTCGAGCCCAGGAGTTGAAGACCAGCCTGAGCAACATAGTGAAGACACCATCTCCACAAGAAATTAAAACATTTAGCGGGATGTGGTGGGGTGCACCTGTAGTCTCAGTTACTCAGGAGACTGAGGTGAGAAGATTGCTTGAGCCCAGGAAGCTAAGTCTGCAGTGAGCTAAGCTGTGATCACACAGCTGCACTGCAGCCTGGGTGACAGAGCAAAACCCTGTCTCAAAGAGGAAGAAAAAAAACAAAAAACGTATGGCAGACTGCCAAATCATACTTATGAGAAACACAAAGGAATAAAGTTACAGCACTCAACTAAAGAAACAAAAATATCTTTATGTTCTTGCAAAAGAACTTTGAGAAAAGGCAAAATTAGCCACTGAGTTAATCAAGAGGTAGAATCTGTAAGACTACTGTTTTTGTTCTACCACCAGCTTTGACTAAATACCTTAAGATCACCAGTCTTTGCTGCAACTGTTTAATCTGTATTTCCTTATTCCTTTTTGATTTTATAGATTTGAGTTTTGCTGCATAACTAAACAAATTTGCTTGGTATATAGAAGGCTTTCAGATTTTGGGGAGATGATTAATTATTCAGAACCCTAAGTGGACACTGTACAAGGCATGGTTGCCTTCAGAACTTACAGCTCGTAAAAAAACACATGGAATGATTAGTAGGTAGTACGATAATATATGTGACTAAATATAAATTTGGGGAGAAGGGAAGGAAGAGATGCTTAAGGGAAGAGAGGAGGTAGAATTGGATTTCCAAAATTTCAACAGGTATAGGAAAAACAGTGCTCTTGGCAAGGGAAACCAACTTAAGCAAGGTATGGTCATGATTGACATTTGTGATAGATAATAGTGGCAGTGATAAAAAAAAAAAAACCAAGCTATAGGGAATGAAGGAGGAAAAGTTTACGTAGGGCGTTGAAAACCAGGTAGAAGAGTTTAGATTTGATGCTGGAGGCAGTGAGGAGTCTTTGAGGTCTGGAGTAAAGGAATATTGTAATGAAAGCTATGATTAAGGATTGTGTCACTGCAGAATGCGGAAGTGATCGGAAGGAAAACTGACTCAAAGAGACATCGAATATTCCTCTCATTATTATCACAGAATGAATAACCTTGCATATCAAGAGTTCTCTGGTTCTATTCTCATTGCAGCTATAGCATCCAATTAAAGTCCCCAAATATAGGTCATTAATTAATTCTTCCAAGTCATCACATTTTAGTACCAACTACAAACACTCCTACCACGACTTGCAAGTAAAAAGTTCTACCATAAACAAATAATTCGGATGCTTACAAGTTTTAAATATAGATTGAGTTACACAATATGCCATGTGAAGAACTGAGCAGGAATCAGGTAAAAACAGATGAGAGCACATTACATGCAACTATATCGAAGCACCAGACACTCCAAAGTAGGTGTAAGGGCATTCCTGATATTAAGAGATTAGGGTTAAAATTGACTGTATTTCAGACAGCTAACCGTGTCAAAGAAAAGGAAAACGTAACCTTTTCAAATGGTATCTTAAAGCGCTATAACTACAGGTGATTTCATCCCTCTCTCAACAGATTATAGTCATGCATTGCTTAACAATGAGGATAAGTTCTGAGAAATGCATTTTTTTTTTTTTTGAGACAGTCTCGCTCTGTCGTCCAGGTTGGAGAGCAGTGGCACAATCTCAGGTCATTGCAACCTCCCTTTCCCAGGTTCAAGCAATTCTCCTGCCTCAGCCTCCCGAGTAGTTGGGATTACTGGTGTGTGCCACCACACCTGGCTGATTTTTGTATTTTTAGTAGAGATGGGGTTTCACCATGTTGGCCAGGCTGGTCTCAAACTCCTAACCTCAGGTGGTCCACTTGCCTCGGCCTCCCAAAGTGCTGGGATTACAGGCGTGAGCCATGGCGCCTGGCCAATAAATGCATCTTTAGGTGACCACATCGATGTGCAAACATCCCAGGTTATACATACGAGAACCTAGATGGAATAGCCTACTAGACACCTAGATATATGGTAGAGCCTATTGCTCCTGGGCTAGAAACCTGTACAGCATGTTGCTGTACTGAATACTGCAGGCAATTGTAAGACAATGGAAAGTATTTGTGTATCTAAACACATCTAAATATACAAAAGGTACAGTAAAAATCTGAAATAAAAGATAAAAAATGGTACACCTGTATAGGGCAGTTCCATTACAATTTCATGGGACTATCATCATATATGTGATCCATCGTTAACCGAAACGTCATTTTGTGGCACATGACTACATTAGGAAAGAACATCTCCCCATCCAGATATTCCAGCATGAGTCATTTAACAAAAAGTACATCTTAGGTGGCTCTATAATGCAGAGAACATGATAATCCTATAGGAACAGGGCTAAGACCATGTAGTACATTAAGACAGAAGGAATGATTATATAAGCAATGTTCATGAAAAAGTTTAAATACACATCTCATGATAATTTTTCAGTTGTTTATTGGAAACTATAGATTTTTTTTAAACTCACTAATTATTTTGCCATACAAGAGCAAAATTCAAGTAATACAAATATTTAACATTTTGGTATAAAATTAACAATATGGAAAAAAGATGCAAACCAACCAAAAGGTAAAAAAATTTTAACAATAACACTGTGTATAACCATCTTCTATTCAAGTGACCATCCAAGCTGATAGTTTATTTTCCCTTTGTTGACATTTTTTAAAAAGATAGCCCTACACTGGAGCACCAAAAAGTTTTTTCCTTCTTTTTTAAAAGGTTGGAACCCTTTTATTTACAGATACTCTTCTCAGTACTTTAAGTAAGTGTGATGAAGGAATCATCTAGCAACTTCCTTCTTAGAAAAAAAGGAAGTGCCTTCATATTTCCTTGAAATTTAAACTTGTTCCATTCTATTCTAAGCAAAAATTAAAAGGACACAGTTCAGAAGAGCTCTTTCAGCAAATAAATAATTGTTTCACAAAAGCACTGCTGTAAACAAGATCACTTTGATGGCCAGAGACACTTATGTTTTCAACCAATGGCAACCTTAAACACTTCCAAGTATAGATACACAGGGTATATATGGGCAAAAGGCAATACATCATTAATCAATCAACTAATAAAAATTAATTATAAGCTTGTTGCTTGGTCAAATATGCTTTTGTTCTCTATGTTTTTTTAATTGGTCAGAAAACTTAAACTGTAATGATCTAAAACCCTGTATCTACTCTGAAAGTAACTACAACCTAGAATGTTTGACACTGTAGTTTTGACATTAGTTAAAAATTCTAAATTATCTAAGCAATGTAAACAAGCCTCAAATTTCAAAATAGAAAAAAATTAAAATTTCTGTAAACATTAAAAAGCTACCTGCTAAAAATTGTAAGTATCATCATTCAGTTGTGTATACTG